AGAAATCCCATGACAGACCACCTGCAAGCTGGAGACCCTGGGATGCAGGTAACATGCTCAGTTCAAGTCCTAAAGCCTCAGAACTAGGAAGCCACTGGTGTAATTCTCACTTTGGGATAGAAAGCCTGAGAACCCAGGGAGATGCTGATATTAAGTCCTGGAGTCCAAAGTCTGGAGTTATAATGTCCAAAGGCAGGAGAGAATGCCCCAGCTCCAGGAGAGACAGAAAATCACCTTTTCTCTGTCTTTTCCATGCCATCCATGCCCCCGGCCAGTTGGATGGATCCCACCTACGTTGAGGGTAGATGTTCCCCACTAGTACACTGACTTACACACCAATCTTCTTTGGAAACACCCTCATAGACTTACCCCAAACTAATGTATTACCAGTTCTTTAAGTATTCCTTAAACCAGTCAAATTGACACTTAAAATTTACTATCACGCTACCTATACTAGAGATAGTGATCTAGAGTCCATTGAGGTGGCTAGAGTGCTCAGGAGCTGGCTTTGCTACAGTAATACTCCCTTCTTCCATGGAGAAGCAGCATGCACAGTGGCTCTGAGAAGCTGGAGGAGGGTCACTGGAGTGAGTGGGCTTCTGGTCTGAAATTGACCAAGAATATAGTTCCTGTGGACCAGGAGTGATTAGAAGCTACAGAGGTCTTAAGAGACCTATCCCTCCTCAGTCTACCTTGCACTTACTGAGGGCTCCCACTCTTAGGAATAATTCCATCGTTTCATTTTGTGGCATCAGAGATGAGTCATTGACCCGGAAGAAGTCCCGTAATGTTTCTCAACTCAGTATCTGTGACTATATTTCCTGCTCTTAAAAGTTTAGCATGCCCTCATGTTTCAGGTTGCTTGGAGAAGTCTTAACCATGCTGTTCACATAAAGAGTCACTAAATCCTCTGGCATCAGGAACTAGAAAATATCCTGAGTGTTGGGCAGTGCCAGACTTAGTGAGGCAGAACTTCCTTCCTTGCCCATGTGGATAAAAGGCCTGGGCCCTGTTACAGCCTGTCAGAAAACCCAAGTGCAGTAGAAGCCATTGTTCATAATGGTAGGGATACAGGGTCCTTCGTAACAGATTATCAGTGTGGCCTATGCTGGAAAGTCTGGTGACCTCTGATTTTTTTTGCTTCCAGGTCTTTGGCCTTGGCACTCTTTGTCATATTAGAGTTCCTGGGTCTAGGCCTGGGCAGGATTCATAGGTGCAGCTGCTTCTGCTGGAGGTAGACTGCATCCAACAAAGTAAGGGTGCTGGGTGAGTTCTGGGAGTATAGATTCTGACTGGGGTCACTGCTGGGCTGGCCGCCAGTCTTTCATCTGACCCAGGGTTAAACTGTGGCTTGGGACTGACTCAGGTCCTCTCTTGGGGTCGGTCTGCACATAAAAGGACTCCTATCCTTGGCAGTTCTGAAACAACACCACCACAATGGAAAAAGGTAAAGATCCTCGTGGAAGGGCGAAAAATTGACTTACTAATTTACATTTTGACTTTCTCAACAGCATTGAAAATTGACACACCTCAGCAGGGGAGCATTCAGGATATCAATCATCGGGTGTGGGTTCTTCAGGACCAGACGCTCATAGCAGTCCCGAGGAAGGACCGTATGTCTCCAGGTGAGTAGCCACGGTCTGTGAAAGGCAGCTCCGCTGAACACCACTTTTCACATCGTGTTCCCAGTCACTATTGCCTTAATCTCATGCCGACATGTGGAGACCCTTGAGAAAGACAGAGGGAACCCCATCTACCTGGGCCTGAATGGACTCAATCTCTGCCTGATGTGTGCTAAAGTCGGGGACCAGCCCACACTGCAGCTGAAGGTGAGTGTGGAAGACAGGTCCTGCCATTTATTTTTCTTGCTGGTGTCTCCTTCGCACCCTTCAGGAAAAGGATATAATGGATTTGTACAACCAACCCGAGCCTGTGAAGTCCTTTCTCTTCTACCACAGCCAGAGTGGCAGGAACTCCACCTTCGAGTCTGTGGCTTTCCCTGGCTGGTTCATCGCTGTCAGCTCTGAAGGAGGCTGTCCTCTCATCCTTACCCAAGAACTGGGGAAAGCCAACACTACTGACTTTGGGTTAACTATGCTGTTTTAAGGTCAGTTGGGTTTGGAGGATAGTCTCCATGCATACTTTCCATTATATTTTTACTTGTCCCTAAGCTTTGGAGGAAGATGTGGAAATGCTGTTTTCCTGAGCACACTGATGAATTCCAGGGCCCTGCAGGCATTGCCCCAACCTCCTCATCCCATCCTGATGTCTTCTTCCATTCAGCATTTGAGTGACCACATTGATGTTAGAGATTACATTTTTTCCTGGTGACAGCATAGCACTCCCCGAGCTTTTCATTTCTCATGGTTCCTACAAAAAAGTAGAACTGTTTCTTCTCTGCCTTTCCCTGTGCTGGTAATTCCTCTAGACCTGTGAGATGACCAAAACACTTAGGAGAGTGAAAGGGGTCTATGAATGCACGAGGTTAATGGACCTAAACTGAGATGTATGGACCAGCTGTTGGACCAACTGGGATATTGGATCTCCTAAACTCAGGGCTGGGGAGAAATCTGGCCATCTTTGACGTTGCCTGGATGTTTTCTGGAAGAAGCAATTCAACTTCTTTAGAAATTTATGTCTACTTGTTTTTATTCTCCTTTATTTTCTTATAAATGCATAAAACATTGCATTTTCTCTTAGTATTCCTTGAGATACATCCTATAATTACTTGTATTATGGCTTAAAATGAGATATACTTGCCTAATAAATTTTTAAATGTACAATATTGTTAATAAAGTATACTGTAGGTATACTCTTGTACAGATCTCTAGAACTTACTTCTCTTGCTTAAATGAATATTATATGCATTGAAGAGCATCCCTTCATTTCTCCTTCCCCCAGTCCCTGGAAACCACCATTCTACTCTCTGTTTCTATGAATTTGACTATTTCAGATATCGTATCTGTAAGTGGAATCATGCAGTATTTGTCGTTTTGTGACTGGCTCATTTCACATAGCATGATATACTCCAGGTTCTTCCATGTTGTCCCAAATGGCTGGATTTTCTTCTTTTTAAAGGCTGAATAATAATCCATTGTGTGCATATGCCACATTTT